AAAGCCTCCATTAAGAAACTTAAAAAAAAAAATCAAAACTCTGGTATTACTCACTTCCTCTCCCATCTGATAAGATTCTGGTTTCTATTTATTGAATTGGCTGCATGCAAAATGACAAATGGAATACTTTTGAACCTCTTGCGTGGGAAAGTCATCCTATTTGCGATGACTATATATAGCCTTTCTAGCTCTGATTCTACTTTTTGCTCACAAATTAGAGTTTAGATTGTTTTTGCCTGGTGGTCTTGATCCTAACCATTGTTATCTGCATTGCTTTGAGTTGCATCAGAAAGTGATTGTATAAAGTTTTAGAAAAGAAAAAGTAGAAAAAGCTAAGGAATGCTTAATTTAACTCTCCCAGTCAGGGGTAACTCATGAACCTGTACTAGTTCTCAGGTTTGAGGTGGTTCTTTATAGTGAGAGAGTGGTACTGATGAGCTCTGCTTGCAAAGATGAGATTGGGAAATCTCATGTGCCTGTAAGAATTTAAGTGAGCCATTTTATGAGGCAGTTTTCATTTTAAGCTTTTTCTTCAGGAATAGATGTTAAGAACTTAGGGGGTGATGTCCAAGGGAGGTCAGTGATACCAGGACACGACACCATTTGCAGCACAGGAGTTCAGACAGCACCGGCCCTGGATTCACACAGAGGAACTTTCTCCCAAAAGAACCAATCAACTTCTAACTGTTGTGGTTATTTGCATAACTCAAATGAGAAGCGAGGGCCTTTTGGTTTAACTTCTGTGTCATATGAGGTCTGGAATGAGTCATATGAACACTGGAATTGTGGAATTGGAGAAGAGAATGAGGACCCACACACTATGATAAAAGTTAAAAAGCAAGTCAAAGAGTTCCTTCTCTTGTACTCATATCTGCACCACGTCTAGAACAACTTCCCTTCCCAAGAGAATTAAAATACATTTTTTGTTTTTCCCTGCAATACTCTGTAGTACTACTGTTCTGGAATTTCAGTTCTCATGCAACATACCGGCCCCTTTGCACAGTGAAAACGTAAGTATAAGTCCCAGTATGTGGAAGAACTAGAAGAACCCAGGAGTTGTGATCCTAAACAACTTTTAACTGGGCCTTGTTATGATTTCCACGTGTGATACTTTACTCATTCTGAGATTAACAGTCGCACTGGTGAAACTGACAGCCGCTATATGGCCATACTAATGTAACTTATTACAAGACAGGAAGTGAGAAGAGTTGTTTGATCTAGTTGAAACCATGGGGGAATTTGGGAAAGCAGAGTAAATTTGCTAATTTGGAAGTCTGAGACTTCAGAGCTTGTTATTCTTGAAGCAGTTGTTAAAAGTCAGTGGACATCCTGATTCTCAGGTCTCCGATGTGGATGTGCATCCTCTCCGGCAGCATGATTTTTCCAGGACCAGAATGTGACAGGAGCGGCCCCGCAATAGAATTGCAGGCTCACAGGCCGGCTGCAGCACTTGGCTGTATTGCGAGGCTCCTTTCCAGCTGCTTAGTTCACATGATGCCTGGTTTATAAAACCTAGTGAAGTGTTTTATTTTTTAAAAATAAATCACTTTTGGGAAGGAAATGTGTGACTTTTTCTTCTTTTAAATTATCATTCAAAATGAGAATTTTCCTCTTAAAGAGGAAATCTTTTTGTTTTAGGAATACATTCCTGACTCTTAGGTGACCCGGGTATTGGAATCTTGTGGATAATTGACGTTATCTAATGTAATTTAGACTCTAGTAGAGTCTGTTCAGTTTTGGATGTCAAAGAAATGGAAAGATGGTGAAACAACCTGGAAACCATACCTTATCATGAACAGCGGAAGTATCTTGAAAGTGTGGCCCTGAGAAGAAAAAAACTGAGGTGAAAACTCGTAGTTTTCAGATAATTGCAGGAGTGATCAATGTGTATATTCTGTCTCCATCAGGATTATTTTGGAGTCTGTTCAGAGCCAGTGATCAAAGACAATGTAGTTGTGGTTTATGAGGTATTGGAAGAGATGCTTGACAATGGTTTTCCATTGGCTACCGAGTCGAACATTCTTAAAGAACTCATAAAGCCTCCTACCATCCTTCGAACGGTTGTCAACACCATCACAGGTACGGCAGAGGGGGAAACTGATAGATAGTGGGTGTTAAAATACAGTAATATTAATTGCCTCAGGAAGCACGAATGTGGGTGACCAGCTTCCCACTGGGCAGCTGTCAGTGGTGCCTTGGCGACGGACTGGGGTGAAATATACCAACAATGAGGCCTATTTTGATGTGATTGAAGAGATTGATGCAATTATTGATAAATCAGGTAGGTGCTTTTAATATGTTCTCAGAAATATGTCTGTGTTCTTTTTGTCTTATTCCTGTCTCAGGCTCCACAATTACTGCTGAGATCCAGGGGGTGATTGATGCCTGTGTCAAGCTGACTGGCATGCCAGACCTTACACTTTCCTTCATGGTAAAATCCTGGGCCAGAGATTAAGTTCTTGGACTTCTTGCTTCTCCTCTCCTGATGACTGTAGAACCCTAGGTTGTTGGATGATGTCAGCTTCCATCCTTGTGTTCGTTTCAAACGCTGGGAATCTGAGCGCATCCTCTCCTTCATCCCTCCTGATGGAAACTTCCGCCTGCTGTCTTACCATGTCAGTGCACAGAAGTAAGCAGCTCTTATAATTAAGAATGGAATCCGAATGAAATGACTCTTTGTCTCTCATTTCCAGTCTGGTTGCAATCCCAGTGTATGTCAAACATAACATCAGTTTCCGGGACAGTAGTTCCCTTGGACGCTTTGAAATAACGGTGGGACCCAAGCAGACGATGGGGAAGACCATTGAGGGAGTGACTGTCACCAGCCAGATGCCCAAGGGGGTCCTGAACATGAGCCTTACTCCATCACAGGGGACACACACATTCGACCCAGTCACAAAGGTAGGGATGAGCAGGACATCTTGAATTGCTGAAGACCACTTCTCCATTTTTATTTTCTTTGAAGATGCTGTCTTGGGATGTAGGAAAAATAAATCCACAAAAGCTACCAAGTTTGAAGGGGACCATGAGTCTTCAGGCTGGAGCTTCCAAACCAGATGAAAACCCCACAATTAACCTGCAGTTTAAGATCCAGCAGCTGGCCATTTCTGGTAAGTGACCCAGAGCTCAAGAGGCTCCAAAGATGTCTATTTTCCCTCTCTCCCTCCTTTCTAGGACTCAAGGTGAATCGTCTGGATATGTATGGAGAAAAGTACAAACCCTTTAAGGGCATAAAATACATGACCAAAGCTGGGAAGTTCCAAGTTCGAACCTGAAGGGAGCATTTGCTGAGGGAATAGTCTTGCACATTTTTTCATTTCTTACTTGTCTAAAAGTAAAAAAAAATATCAGCCTGTCTCCTAGGTCAGTCCCCTCCTGGACCCACCCGCTCCCTTTTTTCCTTAGCCTTCAGTGCCATGGAACTAATCAAGGGAGGAAAAGGTCACCAGGGAGAACTGGACAGAACTGAAACACAGCAACACCAGTTCTCAAGGACAAGGTGTGTGATGGGGGTAGGAAGCTTGGTGCTTATGTAACCATTTTAAACGTGGTTTCTATAGGAAAGACCAACATTTGTTTAGCTTGCTTGGCTTTAATTATCTAAAGCCAATGAAAGACTTCTTTGTTGATTTTTTAAGATAGAAAGATTAAAAAGAAAGAAAGATGGGAAGAAAATGAATGTCAGTCAAGGAAAGGCCACTTAAGGATCTGCTCTATGAAGGAGAAGAAAGAGGAAAAAGAAGTAAAGGAGTTAGGAGGAGACACTTAAATGAAAGATTGGCAAGAAAAGCAGTCGGACTCTACCTTAAGGAGGGATGGGAAGGAAAGAGTTGAGTTGGTTTCTTTCTGATTCCTCTACTCATGTAGAAAACACTTGTACTTCTGGAAATGGACTGGAGACTTTTTAAATTTGAGTCCACTATTGACATGGAAACCCCAGTGGAATCAGATTTTCCCTCAAAGACCATGATGGTATCGGACTAGTTTTCAGACACTGCCTGTTGCTGTCCATCAGCACTTGGTCTCTTATCTTCAGTGAGAAGGTGACCCGCCTTCTTCCCATGGTGGCTGCCTAAAGTGCTTCTTTTCTAACCCAAAACAGTTCTACTCACTTCCTTTTACAGAATTCACCGGCCATTTTCCTGTTACCTGATCCTTCTACAGGATTTTTAAAAAGTAAGAGAGTTTCAGAGAAGCCGATCCCATAATCCCCAGTGCAGCCAGGGTTTGTGTGTCATCGTACTGGAGTAGAGGGCCGACTCTTCCCATGAAGGTGAGCACAGCTGTGAGTGAGTGAGCTCATATCTCCATTTGTCAGTGCTGGACTGGTACCAGATCGTAACCTTCCCGTTGGTCGGAAACTTTTCCATCTGTCGCCCTAGAAAAAGAGAAAGCTTACCATCGAGGGTGTGGTTGATCCTTGAAGCTGCTTGGTAAAGTTATCATTTCCTCAGTCTTTTCTTTTGTACTCCTATCATGTATTCATTAATATCTACCAGTCCCTTTTCATTCTAAGACAAAACATTTCTCCTAAATCTCTGAATAAAATCAGTGCTGTAGGAAGATGGACTGTGTTGATCATGGGTGTAAGCAACCCAGTTTAAGAAACATGGCAACTAAAGGGATACCTCAGGCTTTCTTTCCCAGTGGGTCATTTTTGTCCTAGTTCAGTGTGTCTGTTACTATTTAAATATTTATACAAAAGGGTTTTTGTTTATAGCTTAAGGAATGATACTGTGCTCTGCTTGGTGCATGGAGAAAAAGGAAGACCCGTACTCTCCACACCCTAGAGCTTTTCTCTAAATATTGTGCAAAGTTTTTGCTAGTTTTATCTTCTGACTTTGGGACTAGTTTTTGCTGCAGAGTTGTGTTGCTTTGTGATTTTCCTCTGGGATAGTGTACTGTACACAACCAGATGTGTTCCACACTCCGTGACTCCGCAGTTTGTCCTGGAGTGACATACACATCCACCATGGAAAGGGAAGCATCTCTGCCTGTGGATTCTCAAGTACTTGGAAGCACCTCTCCTGAGGAACCTACAGGATTCTAAGGTTTCCTAGGTCACTGAACAACTAATCTTGGTCCCTGAATATTTCTAGGTTTGTAAGTGCAGCAGTTTTATTTCCTCTAGAACTCATCCTGTTTCAAGGGAAGTACCTAAGAAGATATAGAGTGTTTCTAGGGTAAGGGACCTGCAGGTGTAAGCATAGATGAAATAACTGTCCTGTCACATGTGCAGCAGGCCATGGAGTGTAGCGGGCATCGCTGCCGCCATTCCTGCAGCATCACCATAAGCAGTGCAGGGTGTCTCCATCGAGCTGTTTGGTTCCATGTGTGTTTAACATGTGCAGAAGTAGCTTCTCTGTTTAAGTTTAATAAAGTTGAGTTTCACCAGTCTTCTATGTCCTAAGTGGTTTGTTACCAGAACT